ACTCGGGACACTGGCATAACCAAGAGTCTGAATTGGCAAAGCTGAGGACCAGCCCCCGACTTGAAGTCACTTCATTGAGGTCTCCTAGGGGCTGGGCAGCCTGCCTTATCCTGGCAAGTCCCTCCGCCTCGTCCTTGGGTGGAGTGCCACACAGTGATTCCCAGAAAAGCCAAAAATAATTAACTGAGGGCTTTATTTTCTTTAGCATTACTAGTTACCAAAGTAACTCGGTGAATTCTCTTGCTGCTCACACGGTTAGACTGCTGCCTCATGGAAAGATGCCTTGAAGTTTGACTGATTTGAGTTTTAGTGTTAGCTCTGCCACTGAGTCACATTGTCTAAGTCAATTAACTTCTCGAACTTCAGTTTCTTCATCTGTACAATATAAACCCCTCTTACAGGTTTGGAAAGAGGTTGCATGGATGAGCAATGATGTATGTATGTAAAAATGTGGGCCAGCACCTGGAAGAAACAGTACGGGCTGCTGTTTACGGAAATATTTGCTGAAGAGAGAGAGGGAAAGCCCAAACCATTTTCTTAGAGTGAGGAAGCAGGGAAGGAACACTAGATAATTCTGTCACAGGAGAAGCTCTGCTGGAGAGAAGAGAGGCTGGTCAGGAAAGGTGGGGGCTTGTCAACACCTAGGCAGGTGTTAGGGTTCCAGGCAGCCCTGATGTGCCTTAGAATCGGCCAAGTTCTTCGCAGCTGGAAGAGTTCCGAATCAGGCTTCACAGGAGAGGTCGGGAAATCACCGAGGCCTCTCCCTTGGGCTACTCTTCACCCCTTTCACCTCCCAAACCAAGGAGGTCTCCCGGAGGGCGGGGAGCCTCGGTTACTAAGCGTGAGCGCGTCCATAGTAACCGCCGCCCGACGGGTTTCCCTCCTGGCCTGACAGCTCCCGCCTCTCCTATAACTGGCCAGTCAGCTCCGGCGAGCCGGCCGGGGCGGCCGCTGAGTGGCCCTCAGGCGCTGCTATCGTCACAGATAGGAAAGGCGGGGCCAGGGCCAGACTGGTCTGGGCCCCAGTCGAGGGCTGCAGGTGGTAGGCTGCGACCCCTTCCTCCCACAGCCCCTTCCCGCCCCTCGCCGGGCATCCGCCGACAGGTGAGTGGTCTCGCTGACTCTAGCCTGCCTCTTTCTAATTGTAAACATATTTGCATTTCTCTAGGTACATACCAAGAAATTGAATTGCTGAGTCACAGGTAATTTGCCATTTCAACTTTACTGGATACCAACTGTCTTATTTTACTTTTTATTTTTTAACAGGAGAGATTTACAAATAGTGTTTTGGCATCATGGAACGTGTAGGTTGTACTTTAACGACAACTTACGCCCACCCTAGACCAACACCAACCAACTTTCTACCAGCCATCAGTACCATGGCCTCAAGCTACAGGGACCGCTTTCCCCACTCCAATTTGACCCATAGCCTGAGCCTTCCTTGGAGACCCAGCACATACTACAAAGTCGCCTCCAATTCCCCAAGCGTGGCCCCGTACTGCACCAGATCACAGAGGGTGTCCGAGAATACCATGCTTCCCTTTGTTTCCAACAGAACCACTTTCTTCACAAGATACACACCGGATGACTGGTACAGGTCCAATTTAACCAACTATCAAGAGTCCAACACTTCCCGACATAATTCGGAGAAACTAAGAGTGGATACATCTCGCCTGATTCAAGACAAATATCAACAAACAAGAAAAACTCAGGCAGACACAACCCAAAATCTGGGAGAACGTGTCAATGACATAGGGTTTTGGAAATCTGAAATCATTCATGAGTTGGATGAAATGATTGGAGAGACAAATGCACTTACTGATGTGAAGAAAAGACTGGAGCGGGCTTTGATGGAGACTGAAGCCCCTCTTCAGGTAAGACCTTATGATAGAACACACTGAATTTTATTAGTGCTTTCCATTATCTGTGTATCTGTAGGTAGCCCGAGAATGTCTATTTCATCGAGAAAAGAGAATGGGAATCGACCTAGTTCACGATGAAGTTGAAGCACAACTGCTGACGGTAAATGTGGGGGAAATGCATCAGTCACAGGCTTCAGTCGGTGATAATTGATAAATTCTTACAGGATGGCTTCTGTTGGGGAGGCAATCATGGTACTATCTTCTTAGCACTCCCAGACCGTACTGACTCCTTGGACTTTGGAGCCAAATGAACCTGCAAAGTCATCTACCCTGCAGCCTGCCCTGGTCTGGCTCTGGGATGGGGACTGAGACAGCTGCTCAGAACTCAGGCTGGGGCTCTGGGCCTGGCCCCAGCTGGCCAGTTTCCTTCCCACAAGAGGCTTTTCCTTCCTCCATGCTGCAGAAGCAGAAAGCAAAAATACTCCAGCCTCAGACGTTTGTTGAGAATGCAACCAATGAGTTCCAGAGATGTCAGACCTGCTGCTGGAGAGACGTTTCAGCATTTCAGCCCAGTCCAGTCCAAGGCGGTTCTCCTCTAAGGACAGGATTGAATAGAAATCCTGCAACCAGCACGGAAAGAGGATCTGGGTGGGCTCTCACCCCCAGCAATAAGAACTATACTCCTCACCTAGGTTTCTGCCTCTAAGCAGGTTGTGGGACCAGAAGCTTCTCACAAGCAGCCATGCCAGAAAGGGTAGCTGATGGGTCATCTTGGCTGAACTCAGGAATAAATACTGAGAATGCAGATCTCTAATGAAAGGAAATGCCTCTGCTCACTATACTCAAGGATAAGTGAGAAGACAAGAATATTTGGTGAATCTATCATTAAAAAGCATTGTATGTGGAAATGAAATATCTGCACCTATAGGTGGTATTTGCTTATTAGCTAGATTCAATTCAGGCTTGCAGCTTGACTTTGAAGATTTGATTTCAGTAGCCCATTCACCTGTTAGACAGGAGGTTTACCCACTTTCCCAAGATGTAAAAAGACTCAGTTAACACAGGTAAATAGAACCACATATAAAGCCTCAACCTGTGGGAGCAGGGTCTGGGTTTAACAAGGACATCCAAGTAATGATTTTATATCCACAACTCAGGCCACAGCGCGGGGTCAGCACTCATCCACATTTGTGGCTGCAACTCAATGTTTCTGTGATGTGGTGCATATTCCTCAGCTGACAGTATAGCAGAGCCCACATCTTACATGAGGATTCAGTTCTAAAGTCATGAAAATCACCCATGTTACAATATTACGAGACCTAATACTTAACTGAACACTCAGCATCTACTAGGCACATAATTATCTACCCAATAGCCTGGAAAGATGGGTATTATTACCATTAGTTTATTACTTGCCTCTGGTCAGGTTTAGCAAGTAGCAAAGACATGTGAACCAGGGCTGTCTGACGCCGAAGCTTGTGGCTTTTGTTAACATTTTAATTTTGTAAAAAATGTGTATATATTCATGGGGTACAAGTGCGATTTCACTTCATTGATACATTGCACTGTGGTGAAATCAGGACCTTCAGAGCATCTATCACTGGAGCAACGCACATTTAACCACCAAGCAACCTCCCAACATCCCACCCTCCTCCCTCCCCTCCTTTGAGTCCCACTATTCATCATTCCACACTCTCAAGGCATATGTTTTCAGCCACTGTTCCAGCCAAGACCTGGGAGTGTGCACAAGAAGGGATTTTCACTTGAGGTGATGGGAAGTAAAAGGCTGTGAAGTCTCTATTCCACCTCCCCAAGCCCCACCTCCCAAGAGGTGAACTGTAACGACAGATGCTTCATGAACATTTCAGCCGCTCAAATAGTAGGATGCATTCAAGGTTCTTCAAGCAACTGGACATGATTCCATGTTTTGTTTTCATCCAAAGCCCCACAGATGAAACTGCATTTTAATCACTTTAGTCACTGCAATCTGAGAAGCTCAATGAAGTCAGTGTGACCCTGTAACTCATGGGGCCTGTAATTTCTCCCTAAGTCAGGGATCTGGAAATGTTGGACCCATTTTCCAGGCTCCTAAATGTACGGTTCACTTCCTTAGGTGTGAGGCAGCAGCCAGAGATCTAGTTAGATGAAGGCTCTTCCTACGCTTCTGCTTTCTGTGTGTATCCCCCACCTTTTTGCAACTTTCTTCTCTTGGGCAGGTGAGGGAATGCTTTGTCCTTCTTTTGCTGTATTGTGGTATTTCAAGGCCACCTCCATGTATGGGTACAGATGGAAGGATAAGTTAGCACTGGGGACAGTGCCAGAGGCCTTTGGCTTTGGGCTTTTTGTATTCTTGTGAACCCTTCTGCCTCCAACCATCTGGCATTCATCATATGACATTATTTAAATTCACATATAAAAATTATTGTTGGCCGG